ATCTTGGGGTGTCTCATTTCAACCCGGTCACTCTTAGGCAGATTATATTTTACATGATTCAGTTAAACTCCAAAATTACTCTTCTAGTGGGGCGAGGTGCCTCATGATCCATGAGAGGATTCACACTGGGAAAAAGGGAGAAAAAGGAACCAAGAGTACAGCCAGCTGTCACTTAAGTAGGGAAAGCTGCCTTATATTCCACTGACCAGATTGCAATCACAGAGCCACAGCCAACTGCAAGGAATGCTAGGGAACGTAGCCTTTATTCCGGGTGGTTTTGTGCCTGGGGAAAGATTTTAGAAGAGTAGAAGGGTGCCTTAGAACTAGCGGTTTCTGCTACTGCCATCCACAGCATACCCTCTCCAACTCCAGCCCGAATCTGAAACTCTAGTACGGAACAGAGTACCTTCAGCCCTGTCCAGGAACAAACTCTGGGAGGACAAACTTTCTGGAAGCACAAATTGAGAACTCACTTTTCAGTCAGGGCTCAAGAAGGAGTGGCCGGCGAAAAATCTCCAAGCCAATTTCTTTCTTTTTTTTTTTTTCTGAGACGGAGTCTCGCTCTGTCGCCCAGGCTGGAGTGCAGTGGCGCGATCTTGGCTCATTGCAAGCCCTGCCTCCCGGGTTCACGCCATTCTCCTGCCTCAGCCTCCCGAGTAGCTGGGACAACAGGCGCCCGCCACCACTCCCGGCTAATTTTTTTTTTTTTTTTTTTTTTGTATTTTTAGTAGAGACGGGGTTTCACCGTGTTAGCTAGGATGGTCTCGATCTTCTGACCTCGTGATCCGCCCGCCTCGGCCTCCCAAAGTGCTGGGATTACAGGCGTCAGCCACCGAGCCCGGCCTCCAAGCCAATTTCTGACAAGCATCTGCAGGGTACCGGTCGGAGGAGTCCCGTAGTCATGGAAACCCCTCTGAGCCCCAGTCCGGTCTAAAAAAGGTACTTTCGGAACTAGAGCGCGCGGAACGGGAGGATGTCCCGGAAGTATTTCCCTGGGATCACCCCACCCACCCCCCCCGCCCGTAGAAAAGATGGCTGCTGTGCAAGTTGTCGGTTCGTGGCCTTCCGTGCAGCCGCGGGAGGCACCGCGGGAAGCAATCCCTGAGCGAGGCAATGGGTTTCGCCTCTTGTCTGCCAGGCTCTGCGCCCTGCGCCCGGATGACAGCAGCTCCGCCCGCACCGAGATCCACCTGCTCTTCGATCAGCTCATCTCCGAGAACTACAGCGAGGGCAGTGGCGTGGCCCCGGAGGTAGGCGGCGCGCCCTGCTGGCCCCGGCCCCGTATTTTACCTCTTATCTTTTTTTTTTTGGTAGGACGTTAGTGCTCTTCTTGTCCAGGCTTGCCGACTGGTACCTCTTAATCAGAATCATCTTGTCAGCAAAGTGAGCCAGCTTATCCACCATTTACTTAACAGATTACAGGTAATCATGTATGTAACTCTAGAATTCAGATCAGATCAGAATATATCTTTTCCTGTCCTGTTAGGTAATTGTTGATGAACAGCACTTGGATTTCCTGTTGGCATATACTATTTCGGCTATTCATCAGTGTAGTTCCTGGACACACAGGGAAATTCTTCAAGCCCTGGCAGCTCTGGTGTACTGCAATGGCTCCAAATGTCAAAAGGTAGTTTAAAGTGCTTTATCCTTCCTTTGAAACTTTGACCTACATTGACTCTTATTTTTCTTAGTACCTCCCAGAGCTGCTAGGCAACACCGGACTCTTAATGAAGTTGAGTGACTTGGCTCAGTCTGATCCTGAAGTCAGGAGAGCTGCAGTACATTGTATGGCAAACTTATGTCTCAGGTATGTGGCTCCAGTCAAGTTTCTCAATGGTAGAGTTTGAGTTGTTTTCTCTGTATGCGTTTAGTGTGCCAGGACAGCCGTATTTGGAGGAGCCCTACCAAAATGTCTGTTTCCAAGCTTTTCTGACTATTTTACAGTCTCCAAAATCATCTGATATGGATGATATCACATTTTGCATGGTAAGTGGACTATCATTGACGTAGTGAATGTTGCCTTCTAACTGGGTCTCCCTTTTCCCCCTAGTTATTGCAAAATGCATTAAAAGGTATACAGTCACTTCTAAATGGTGGGAGAATGAAACTAACACAGACTGATGAACTTGGAGCACTTTTAGCTGTGCTAAAGGTAAGGCAAGTCTTCATATGATCATTGTCTTTTGTGTGTGTGTGTCCTTATTCATCATTATTAGAAATTCATGTTTCACGGACTCCCTGGACTAAACATAGAGATGCCCACGGTGTTATACCCAACTCCGCTTCCTCAGTATGATGGGCGAACACCTATCAAACCACAGCAATCAGAATCCAGTGCTTCTCGACCAACTTTGGTACATTTATGTTTATTTAGATTTAAGTTGTGTTATATATGTCTTCATTTGCTCCCACAATCAGAATAAAAAGAAAAAATCCAAAGTAAAACCAAAGAAAATCCAGCAAGGAGAGGAGGAGGAAAAGGAATCCAGTGGTGAAATAGAGGCAGCCCCAGTCACTGGCACAGGCAGAGTGAACCTGCATGAAGGGAACACTTGGTGTCCCTCCTCCCTGGGTGTCCAGAGTTTGCCTTTAGATGGAAGTGGAGCTGCAGAAAAAGATGGAGTCTCCTCATCCTTCAGTTCTTCCAGTTGGAAAAGGGTCAGCAGTAGTGAGTCAGACTTTTCTGATGCTGAAGGAGGCATGCAGAGTAAAATGAGGTAGTAGTATTTTGTTACATTTTTATACCTTGGTGTTTTTTCTTTTTTCTCTTGGTTATGAAAGGTCTTACCAAGCTAAAGTTCGCCAAGGAGCCTTAGTTTGTTTTCTTTCTACTATAAAATCGATAGAAAAAAAAGTTCTTTATGGCTACTGGTCAGCTTTTATTCCTGATACGCCTGAACTTGGCAGCCCACAGTCAGTGTCCTTGATGACTCTTACATTGAAAGACCCTTCTCCAAAGGTAAGAGAATTTAAACTCTAAGCTTTATAATAACTAATCAATGTGAATCATCCCGAAATTTCAGACACGTGCCTGTGCTCTGCAAGTTTTATCTGCCATCTTGGAAGGCTCAAAGCAGTTTCTTTCTGTTGCTGAAGATACCAGTGACCACAGAAGGGCTTTTACCCCCTTCTCCGTAATGATCGCTTGCAGCATTAGAGAGTTGCACAGATGTCTTTTGTTAGCTTTGGTGGCGGAGTCATCCTCACAGACCGTTACTCAGATAATTAAGGTAATGTACCAACTGTGGGTTCCAGAGCAGGCCCTTTTGATGAGCTACTTTTTGTGTTTTACAGTGCCTTGCAAATTTAGTATCAAATGCACCTTATGATCGTCTAAAACTCAGCCTGCTGACCAAAGTCTGGAACCAGATAAAGCCTTATATTCGCCACAAAGGTTTGTAGTGGCTTAAAACTGATGGCTTCTTTTGATGATAAGTTCTTACTGCTTCCTTTGACAGATGTTAATGTTCGTGTGTCAAGTCTCACACTCTTGGGAGCTATAGTGTCCACCCACGCACCTTTACCTGAAGTCCAACTACTTCTGCAACAGCCATGTTCTTCTGGACTCGGTAATAGCAATTCAGCAACCCCTCACCTCAGCCCTCCTGATTGGTGGAAGAAAGCCCCTGCAGGACCCTCTCTGGAAGAAACGTCAGTTAGCTCACCTAAGGGGTCTTCAGAGCCCTGCTGGCTCATTCGACTCTGCATTTCCATTGTCGTACTGCCCAAGGAGGATTCCTGTTCAGGTAGCGATGCTGGCTCTGCAGCAGGAAGCACCTACGAACCATCCCCCATGCGACTGGAGGCCTTACAGGTAGGAGATTTCATTTCCTCATCTCTGAAATGCTTAGAGGGTTAATTCCATGCTCTCTTTGCAGGTATTGACTCTTCTGGCAAGGGGCTACTTTTCAATGACTCAAGCCTACTTGATGGAGCTTGGAGAGGTGATTTGCAAGTGCATGGGGGAAGCAGATCCATCCATTCAGCTTCATGGAGCAAAGGTAATTTTCATCAAAACCACAATGCTTTTTCCTGCTCCACTTCGGTAATTCTTTTTCTTGGCAGCTTCTGGAAGAACTGGGCACAGGCTTAATACAGCAGTATAAACCAGACTCCACTGCAGCACCTGATCAGAGAGCACCAGTCTTCTTGGTAAATAAATGTCAATTCATAGTTTTCTTTTAGGGCTGCAGCTTTTACTTTGCCTCCGTTCCAGGTGGTGATGTTCTGGACTATGATGCTGAACGGTCCTTTACCCAGAGCCCTGCAGAATTCAGAACACCCAACTCTCCAGGCGAGCGCCTGTGATGCCCTGTCTTCCATCTTGCCAGAGGCCTTCAGCAATCTGCCGGTAATGTGAGGGTGTTTTCTCACCCTTAAATCTCATTTTTCCCTTGTCAACCTTCTCATTGCAGAATGACAGGCAGATGCTGTGCATCACAGTGCTGCTCGGGCTGAATGACAGCAAGAATCGCTTAGTGAAAGCTGCAACTTCACGGGCCCTGGGAGTCTATGTGCTTTTTCCCTGTCTCAGACAGGTCAGAGTGAGCCTATTTAGCTCTTCTGTGCCAAGTAACTGCAGTGTTTTGTTTTGTGTTACAGGATGTCATATTTGTTGCAGACGCAGCAAATGCAATATTGATGTCACTTGAAGACAAGTCTCTGAATGTTCGAGCCAAAGCAGCCTGGTCCCTGGGCAACCTGACAGACACTCTGATTGTCAACATGTAGGTGACTGAGCTTGCTTTCCCCAGCTGACTTAACATGTGTTGTCTGCTTTGGGTGGAACAGGGAAACACCAGACCCAAGTTTCCAGGAAGAGTTCTCTGGTCTCCTGCTCTTGAAAATGTTACGATCAGCTATAGAAGCATCCAAGGATAAAGACAAGGTAGACTCACAACAAAACCCAGTATCTCCCAAACAGATTTCTAAAGCATTTACATTTTTTCTAGGTAAAAAGCAATGCAGTCCGGGCCCTTGGAAATTTGCTTCATTTTCTGCAACCCTCTCATATAGAAAAACCCACATTTGCAGAAATCATTGAGGAGTCTATCCAGGCCCTAATTTCTACTGTTCTAACAGAAGCTGCCATGAAAGTCCGATGGAATGCTTGTTATGCAATGGGAAATGTATTTAAAAATCCTGCCCTTCCTTTAGGTAAGAAAGTTTCCCTTCACTCCCTGGTGGAACATTTGTTTTAGTGACTGTGGATTCTTTCTAGGGACAGCCCCATGGACCTCCCAGGCCTACAATGCCCTGACATCGGTCGTGACATCATGCAAGAACTTCAAAGTGCGCATCAGATCTGCAGCTGCCCTTTCCGTCCCGGGGAAGAGAGAGCAGTACGGGTCTGTTGACCAGTATGCTCGGATCTGGAATGCATTGGTCACCGCTTTACAGAAGAGTGAAGACACCATAGACTTTTTGGAATTCAAGTACTGTGTCAGCCTACGGACCCAAATCTGCCAGGCACTGATTCACCTCTTGAGCTTGGCCAGTGCCTCGGACCTCCCTTGTATGAAAGAAACCCTTGAACTGAGTGGGAATATGGTCCAGTCCTATATTCTACAGTTTTTAAAATCAGGAGCAGAGGGAGATGACACTGGAGCACCCCACAGCCCACAGGAAAGAGACCAGATGGTCAGAATGGCCCTTAAACACATGGGCAGCATCCAGGCACCAACTGGAGACACAGCCAGAAGGGCCATCATGGGCTTTTTAGAAGAGATCCTGGCCGTTTGTTTTGACTCATCTGGATCACAAGGGGCACTCCCAGGGTTAACAAATCAGTGAAGATCCCACCATACTTTCTAGATGTCGAAGGCGGCAGTAGGAAGACCTGAGCTTGAGCATAAGATCTGTGGGATTTCATCTTAGGGGCAGAAACAATCCGTTCACTATTTATTTAGAATGACTTAGCAGCCATTTAAATTTTCACAGAGGGCTCAACCACCTTTGGAGTGACTCCATAGCACTGGCCATGGTCAGGGTTGTTGGAACATCTGACCTGTGCATCCAGGAGCCGAGGAGTCAGGTTGTAATACAGGCCAAGCAGACGGGCTTTGAGGGCATTTAGTCTCAGAAAAAAAAAATGTAGAAGGATTTCGGAATTAGAATTTTGTGTATTGTATCTGTAGTTTTGTAATAAACTAACGAAAAATAGTGTGTCCACAATCTCCTGTTGTTACCAAGTTGTATTTCTAGCAAGCTGCAAGCAGAGCTGCAGTTCAGCCAGTTTGTCCTGGCCCAGCTGCACAGGATGCGAGGATGCTGACAGTGCCTCACAGCCGCACAGGACCGAGGATGCTGACGGTGCCTCACAGCCACACAGGACGCGAGGATGCTGACGGTGCCTCACAGCCACACAGGACGCGAGGATGCTGACAGTGCCTCACAGCCACACAGGACGCGAGGATGCTGACGGTGCCTCACAGCCGCACAGGACCGAGGATGCTGACGGTGCCTCACAGCCACACAGGACGCGAGGATGCTGACGGTGCCTCACAGCCGCACAGGACCGAGGATGCTGACGGTGCCTCACAGCCACACAGGACGCGAGGATGCTGACGGTGCCTCACAGCCACACAGGACGCGAGGATGCTGACGGTGCCTCACAGCCGCACAGGACGCGAGGATGCTGACGGTGCCTCACAGCCACACAGGACGCGAGGATGCTGACAGTGCCTCACAGCCGCACAGGACGCGAGGATGCTGACAGTGCCTCACAGCCGCACAGGACGCGAGGATGCTGACAGTGCCTCACAGCCGCACAGGACGCGAGGATGCTGACGGTGCCTCACAGCCGCACAGGACGCGAGGATGCTGACAGTGCCTCACAGCCGCACAGGACGCGAGGATGCTGACAGTGCCTCACAGCCGCACAGGACGCGAGGATGCTGACAGTGCCTCACAGCCGCACAGGACGCGAGGATGCTGACAGTGCCTCACAGCCGCACAGGACGCGAGGATGCTGACAGTGCCTCACAGCCACACAGGACGCAAGGATGCTGACGGTGCCTCACAGCTGATGAGCTGCTGCTCCGAGCTTCTGGAGTGCCCGTGTTCCCCTGACCACCTTCCCTGCCACACCTCCCCACAATCCAATAACCAGAGTTAACTCCCAGCAAGCAGGGCCTTCTAACCTAGGCTACAACATTGACTTCTACCTACATTTCCTGATGCTCTTTAGGAGAATGTGATCCCACACACTAAATATATGGTTGTTTTGCCACCTTTTAATTTGTGCCTTTAAGAAAAGATCATTTGGTTAGTTGGTTACAAAGAGGGGTTTCCAATTATATTTTGATAATGCCCCACAAGTTATGAAGGTAACTTCTACTGAATATATATATTTAAATTTTGCATTTTTCTACTGAGCACCAACGATTTATTGGAATTGATTTCAATTAGGAATTTAGGGATATATAAGAACCAATTACAGTTGTCCATACTTATCTTTGATGTGGGACAATTAAGAAGTTACAAAAAATGGGTGTTGGTGATATTTTATCATGGTTATTTAGCTTAAAATACACGTGTAAAGGCAGGTGTCTTCCATTTTTCTCCTTTGCCTTTTAGCTGCTGTTTTCCTGCCTCTGACATGTTGGCTGCTCAGAAACTGCTCTCTGGGCAGTGATTGGGGAACAGGGTATTCAAGTTCACTAAAGGCTCAATTTTCCATTGATAGAATATCAGTGTCCACAGAATTAAGACTGCAAGCACAGCAAAGACACCCATATTGAATGTTCCCTTAAATTGCTTTTATTTGGAGACAATTCTGAACATGAAGTGTTATAGAGGGCCCAGGAAACTAAGTTGAGCCCACCTGACCCTGTGATGAATCTTGGAACTTCCGTCTCTTGAATACATTCTTAGTAGTAGCTTCTTGGCATTTTCAAAAAAGGAAAAAAAAAATATGGCATAGACAGCTTATTACTGTGATTCTTTGAGTTTTCTCAGGTGAGTTTTTTGATAAAATATTTGTGAAGTGGCCTCATGGTTTCATTTGATGATTCACTCTTATCCTTTCCTTATCTTGAATAAAATCCCATTCATTTTCTTTTTAAAACTTCAGCTTCTGTAAAGGTTTCCAGATCCTGATGTGGATGTTAATGTTCATGTGCAGGAAAACAATGAAGGCATAGCACCTCTAGAAACTTCAGAAGGCAGTGGTACCTGCTGTGTCCCAACAGTATGCTGATTCTCTTCTCTGCAGCATTGTGGGTGTACATACACTAAAGGACAGAAGCTCCTCATATGCCTGGGCACGTGCCTCCATAAAGCTGCTGTGGGGAAAGGAAGCCACTGACAATAAAGACAACTTAAGCTGATGAAAATCAGCACACAGCTCCACTGGTTCAGATTTCTAATGCAGAATGCC